TCCAGGCTGGAAAGCCGAGCGCCGCCCGGGAGCCCCGCAAAACCCGGGAGGGGTTGCACAGGGACCTTTTGAAGGAGCAAGGGCGGAGGCTGCAGGCACAGAGCGCGGGCCCGCCTCCCCGCAGCCTGAGCCCTCGGCCAGCGGGCGCTCCAAGGTCAGTGCCCGAGGCCGGTCCGCAGCCGCTGCGAGACCGGGTAAGATGGACCGGGCACTTCGGGGCGGCCCCCCGAGCCTGGAGCCACCGAGCCCGGAGTCCCCACGGGCCGGCCTCAATGTCACCTGGCTCCGAGGCCCATTCGGTGCTTCCTGCTGAAGCCGAGCGGCCAGGCTGCGGACGTGCAGACTTGATGGCTCCCGGCCCCCCGACCCGGCCCGGCCTGGCGGCGCCGCACCGGCCACCTCCTGTCTCACCTGCCGCCACTGCCCGCCGCGACCGCCCTCTACACCCGGTGTCCCGCGACCGGAAGAGAGCAAGGCCGCGCCGCGGAGCACCACGGGATCGAGGAAGACTCCGCCCGCACCCGGCCGCACGGAGGTCACCGTGGAGCGGAAAAGGGTAGCGCTGCGAACGTCGTAAAATGCCGGGCCGGGCTGCTTTCCGGCAGGCGTTGGAGAGGCTGCTTTCCGGCGGCGCCGGGCGAGAAGCGCGACTGGAGTCTGGGGCTGCGGCTTCCCAGAGGCGCGAGTCGCTTTTCCAGGAGCCGAGGCCCAAACGGGGCCGGGCCTGAAGGGTCCCCCGCCAGCCCGCGGCCGCGCCATCAATCGCCGCCGCCTCGTCCCGCTTCTCGGCTGAGGCGCCGCGCGGCCAGGCAGCGGGTCCAGGCCTCAGCCGCGCGCCCAGGGGCCTCCGGGGCCCTCCCGGGTCAGCATGCCCGGGGTGAAACTGACCACCCAGGCCTACTGCAAGATGGTGCTGCACGGCGCCAAGTACCCGCACTGCGCCGTCAACGGGCTCCTGGTGGCCGAGAAGCAGAAGCCGCGTAAGGAGCACCTCCCCCTGGGCGGCCCCGGCGCCCACCACACCCTCTTCGTGGACTGCATCCCCCTCTTCCACGGCACCCTGGCCCTCGCCCCCATGCTGGAGGTGGCTCTCACCCTGGTAAGCGCGGAAAGGGCCCCTTCCCCTTGCAGGCAGCCTGGCCTCCCCTCAGTCAGCAGAGAGGAAGCTGGCCCAGCGGTCGCCCTCCAGCAGGCTCCTAGGACCCGCTCCCTAGGGTTGCCGTGGCCAGGAATGGGGTGATCCACGATGGCGCTTGGGTCTTGGCGCTGAATAAATAGCGTCCCGTAGTAGCAGCGACTTTAACCGTCGTGGATGCTTTTAGAGGCACTTTAAGGCGACGAGTTATACGTTAGTTTCCTGAAATCAGTAGCCTTTGTAGAAACAAGTCATCGTTCACTTGGTGGGGATTCGACAGAGTTTCCCTTGAGGATTTCGAGTTGCAGGAAGTGTTCACGTTGTTGGGACATTAATCGCTAGGATTTGGTTCTTCGCACCTTCGCAGAGCCGATTCCTTATCTGGCAAAGTGTAAATGCTTCTTTGGCTGTCGGTACTCGGGCACCCCGGAGCTCAGACACTTGTAGAAAGGTAGTTGCATGGTCAGATCTGTGTGATGCATCTTAGGCCTGGCTCCCCTTGATTGAATGTGCCTGAGCTTTGTGTAAAGAGAATTTGTTCCCGTTAATGGTTAACAACTTATCTAGAATGTTTCCATGGCTTTTAAAAGCTAAAGAATTTCTGTGGGGCCGGGCGCGGTGGCTGACCCCTGTAATCCTAGCACTTTGGGAGGCCGAGGCAGGCGGATCACCTGAGGTCAGAAGTTTGAGACCAGCCTGACCAACATGGTGAAACCCCTTCTCTACTAAAAATACAAAACTTAGCCGGGCGTGGTGGCGGGCGCCTGTCATCCCAGCCACTCGGGAGGCTGAGGCAAGAGAATCGCTTGAACCCAGGAGGCAGAGGTTGCAGTGAGCCGAGATCACGCCACTGCACTCCAGCCTGGGTGACAGAGCAAGACTCCGTCTCAAAAAAAAAAAAAAAAAAAAAAAAACGAATTTCTGTGACATTAAACAGCAGGAGCAGACGATCTGTCCAACACGCTTTTATGTTTTTGTTTGCAATGACAGCTTTATTGAAGTACAGTGGGAAAAAAGATGTAGCATGCAGGTAGACTAGTTGGTAAGTGAATTTTAGGCAGTAGCTTTTCAGTTCCGGTGATCAATGAAGGGAAAAAGACCATCTATAAATTCCATCGAGTTGTTAAAACCTGAAGGAAAAGTAAACTGTAGCTTCAGACCTGCATACCTGAGCTGAGGTGCTGTTTGTTTTTCATTTAAGAATAAACTGTGATGCTAAAAAATAGTAGCTAATTGATGTAAGAAGTAGCTAAGCTTGAGAAGGTGTAAGTAGAATTTCTTTATCTGTGTCCCTCCTCCACCAAGTAAAACGAAGCCATTTCATAATCTACCATTTATAACTTAACTAATTATGACACCCAAGTCAGTTCTGGGCAAGCAAGAAGTATCTCTGGGCAAAGAGTCCTGGCGTAAGGTTCCTGGGCACATCTTTGAGTGCCTGTTAAAGTTAAACTTCATATCATTTCCGGGTAGGATTCAGATGATTATAATACTTAGATGATATTTATAAAACTAAGTATTTTAGCTCTTGAAGATATCTGCTGTCATTACTGAAACACCACTGGGGAGTGTGTGTGTGTGTTTTAATCCAGGTCTTTCCAACCATCTTTTTGTTTTTTTGAGATGGAGTTTCGCTCTTGTCACCCAGCCTGGAGTGCAATGGCATGATCTCGGCTCACTGCAACTTCCACCTCCCAGATTCAGGTGATTCTTCTGCTTCAGCCTCCCAGGTAGCTGGGATTTCAGGCGTCCACCACCACACCCAGCTAATTTTTGTATTTTTAGTAGAGATGGGGTTTCACTGTGTTGACCAGGCTGGTCTTGAACTCCTTACCTCAAGTAATACGGCCACCTCCGCATCCCAAAGTGCTGGGATTCCAGGCATGAGCCACTGCGCTCAGCCTTTCCAACCATCTTAATTGTTCTGTTGTCAAGAGAATTATTGGATCTGTGAAATGCATTGACTTGCAGGGAGCTAGATTCATCAGTAGCATTTATGCGGGATTATTCACTTTTCTAATAAATGTTTTTGAGTATCTGCTTTGTGCCAGGCCCGTGCTGAGGAGGGATATGGCTGTGGATGAAACACAGTACCTGCTTAGCACTTGAAGGTGCAGCAAGCCAGCAAGCACAGCACCTAAACCTCACAGGCGGAGCTTAGTAAAAAAGTGGCAAGGGATTCGAGAGAAGTCAGCCAGCCTAGGCTTGGGCAATCAGGGCAGTCAGGTTGCCCAGAGAAAGGAACATGCAGGCAGCGGGCCAGCCTTTGACCCTCAGGAGGTGGGGGATGGAGGGAGAACATTCAAGGGACCAGCATGTGCAAAGAGCAGGAGAAAATAGTGGGCGGGAGAGGAGAGCGAGTGGGGGAGTTTGGAGAGAGCAATAGGATGGAGTGTAAAGGGGCAGCGGGCAGAGAGAGTTGAGTGGTGGACAGATTGCTTTGTAGTGACCTTGTAGATCATGCAGAGGCATTTGGGCACCATCCTGAGGACAGAGGGAAGCCACTGGAGGAGAGTTGCGTGATCAGATCAGTGCCTTCGAGTGATGGCCCCAGCCTGCAGCAGAAAGGATGCTGGAGACAGGAGTACACCCAAGACTAGAGGCAGGGAGGTGGCAAAACTGAGTGCAGCATGGGTACGGAGAAGGGGACAGAAGAGAGAGCAGGTGGGAGAATCCACAGGTCTTGGTGACTAATCGTGCATGGACCTAGGGGAAAAGGAAGTAAGGGTGTTACCTAGGTTCCTGGCTTGTGCGCTGGGACGATGGTGCACTGGTGCCATTTGTTGAGGGAAGAGGCAGAGAAACAGGTCTGGAGGGGAGGTGATTACTTCTGTTTGGGGTATGTTAAGTTTGAGATGTTCAAATGAAGAAGTCCTAGGTTGAAAGGTGAAGAATGGGTCTGAGTACAGAGACCAGAGATGGATGTAGATTGAGAACCAGTGGTGTGCCGGTGACTTCTGAAGCCATGAGAGCAGGTCTTAGCACTTGAGGACTGCGTAGGGAAAAGCTCTCCAACCGCGTGTGTCCTCTGCTCTCACCGCCAACAGTCAACACAGAAGAAGACTTGTGTGACCGGATGTATAGGAGTTTCCCCACACACCAAGCAGCGGCCACCAGCTAGGTGTCTCCGCATTCTGTTCTGACACTGCCTACCTGGAGATAGTGTCAGAGCCCACGGGTTGAGGGCTCAGCAGCAAGTCCAGGCTCTGGAACCTCTGACCCACCAGCTTCAAGGTGGGGTTTCCATGGCTTCCTGTTTGGATTTGATTAATTTGCTGGAGCAACTCACAGAGCTCAGGGAAAACCTTATGTTTATGGGTTTATTATACAGGACACTGCAAAGGATACAGATGAAGAGACACATAGGGCGAGGTATGGGAAAGGGGCATGGAAGCTCCCCGTCCTCTTGGGTTTTTATGGGAGCTTCATGACATCAGCATTCCTTCCCCCGAGGTCTAGGGGGGACCCTCTCCTGGAGGTCTTAAGACCCACCGTCAGAAAGGCGGAGAGGGAACAGTGGAGTGGAAGGAGGGCAGGAGAAGGTGGGGTCCTAGCGCCCCTGAGGCTCACGCACCTGGCATTCTATCAAAAGACTAACCAGGGCCGTGAGGAGCCAGGAACGGGGAGGAAAACCAGTGTCTCTCATCACACCCCAGGAACGTGGCTTGGGGCACTCTGGCTTTTATGGGTTGAGTGGAGGAGGAGTCACAGAGCAACTGAGGACCAGCCCAGGAGTGGGAGAAGAAGGTGTGGTGGCTGCTGGCCATGTAAAATCCTGTCAGAAACTTCTAGGAGCTTCTTGAAGACAAACTTGAACCTCATTTGGAATGTCAGATGTTGCTTATTCTTCTCATTCTTAAGTAACCTTGACAGAGTTAAACACTTCTGTTCCGACTATGGGATGTGAATGCAGTACTTGACAGAGTTAAACACTTCTGTTCCGACTATGGGATATGAATGCAGTACTTGACAGAGTTAAACCCAGGAACTATAAACAACTGCATTCAAGTCACCTGTACATGAATTTTCCACGGGGGAGCAGGGCTGCCTCCCAAACCACTTACCAGGGAGGAAAGATGCCCAGAGGGGACAGTGACTGCCTGCTACCTGAGCGTGAGAGGGCACCGGGCACCGCAGGGGCCCACTCTGACCTTGCTCCCGCGCCTCATTCCTAGTTACAGTCTGCACTGTAGACATCCAGCCTCCAGCACCTCCCCCCACCACATGAGTCCCCATCCAGCAAGTAAGGTCCACACTTGACTCCCTGCGGTAACTACTCTTCAGCAGTGAAAACAAGCAGCAAGTTTTGCCAGGCAATAGTTATTTATACTGACTTTTCCGAGATGGAGTCTCACTCTGTCACCCAGGCTGGAGTGCAGTGGAGCGATGTCGGCTCGCTGCAACCTTGGCCTCTCAGGTTCAAGCGATTCTCCCGCCTCAGCCTCCCAAGTAGCTGGTACTACCAGCGCACACCGCCACGCACGGCTGATTTCTTTTTTATTTTAGTAGACAAGGTTTCACCGTGTCACCCAGGCGGGTCTCGATCTCCTGAGCTCAGGCAGTCCGCTCGCCTCGCCCTCCCAAAGTGCTAGGATTACAGACGTGAGTCACCGCACTCAGCCCTGACTTTTCTCATATTCACAAAAACTCATTCCCTCAGCAGTGGGCAAATATGAAAAAGACAGCAATCCAGTGCCCATGAAATAACTTTCAGAGGAAAGTTACAGGGGAAAATTTGCAGCTGGAGTCCATCCACAAATTTTGTACTTCAGTTAAGCTATTAAATTTATATTATTCACTTTTTGACTTAGTGACTTCCTAACCTGAAGGCAATGAAAACTCTCAGTGTTTAGAGCCATAGTTTATGAGGTTATCAGCCATAGAAGATGCAGTTTTCACAAAGCATCTAAATCCATGCAGCTGTGTAAATGAGGCCTTGTTCTCATGGCTCTGTTCCATTCAGAGAGCTTCCTATTGGAATTGTTTTTGATAAAGGGGAAAGACCATAGACTGTCTATCAAAGGACAACATTAGATTCCTTTGAAAGGCTTTTCATTATTTTCCATTAAAAAAATCCTTGCATTTGTGCATGCTTTTTGCATGCTTTTTATGTTTTTTTAAGTACTTACGCCTATTAACTTATTTATCCTTATAACCCTTTGACGTAGGTAGTGAAGGAATTATTCCTAATAGCAGAAACCCATAAAATGTTAGTATGGAAATTAGCTTGAACCCGCTTCTCTAATCCCTTTCTGCCCTTTTCCCCTTGTTGATTTCTAGTGCGGTGGAGTAGCTTTCTGTTACATTCTGCGCAGATGACTTGCTGGCTTGCTCACTGGCCTCATCACCATGATTTCAGGCTAGAATTCTTGCTGTGGCCTCCATGTGGGCCTGTCCTCTGCTCCTCTGCACGGCGGCTGCCCTGGAGCTCTCCCATGCCCCTACTCCCTCCTGCCCTTTGTTCATCTCCAGAACATTCACGTGCCACCTTGGGGATGGGGAGAGGGATGCTGTGGTTCCCCCTTTGAGTTCTTCCCCCTGAACTTCACCCTCTATCTCGGTCCCATTGACCTCCCAAGCTCTTCTTTCATGGTTCCCACTCCTTCTCATTCCATAGAAAGATCAGCAGCTGACTTGAGAAGGAACTTTCCTTCTCAGTGAAAATAACAGTTGCTCTACTTCTGAACTCCAAGGCCTACTTTTTGCTGCAGATAGGAAGGCTCAGCAGGTTACCCTCATCTTGTTGGTAAGTGGCAAGTTGTGGTCCCTGCCTCGCCTGACCTTTTATTTTCATCTTGATTTTTCACAAGATGCACATCAGGGTGTGGGGTGTCGTACAGCGAAGCAGGGACATGGAAATGGATTCATTGGGAACAGAGGTTGAGTGGCTTCTCGGCTGTGCCTTGTCTTGCCTCGCTTCGGAGGAAGCTAGTTGCCTTGACTCCTAGCTGCCACTTAGATCCACCGCAGCTTTTCATGCAGGAGCCATTTGGGCTGAGGGCAGGATCCTGCAGCCACTGGAGACCTGGCTGCCACACCCACACCTACACCACCAGCAAGCCCCATCCTCTTCCCCCAGCCCACTCCACTCCAGGGCACTCTCACCTGATGCCTAGTTCCAGATTCCGGACTGTCACAGGAAACTACCCTTATTAGAACTCATCCACCCTGCCGCTGTGAGTGCTGAGGCTTGGCCGAGTCTCCGTTCCTCCCTTCGAGTTCTCCATTCCTCAGTTGGTGAACGGGCTGTGTGCACCCCTCATAGCCATCCATACAGCTAACTTGGTTATTCTCATGTGTGTCATTCAAAAGTTCTAAATTCTAAAGCCAGGCCAGAGCTTTTGTGACCTGGTTCGCTTTAAGGGCAACCTCTTCAAAGAGGTTCTACTTAAAGTTCCAGGTCATGACATTTTTCTGCTGGAATTTGGTTGGGCCCTTGGAGTTTTCTTACAGGAATTTGTCCCTCAGCAGGCAAAATGTAAGTTGAGATATACATGTGTTTGTCATAGGTCATCTTTTCCCAATTTTTGTTCCTCTTTCAGATTGATTCATGGTGCAAAGATCATAGCTACGTGATTGCTGGTTATTATCAAGCTAATGAGCGAGTAAAGGATGCCAGGTACGTGGATGCAGAACCCTCTGTGGGCGAGGAACTGGAATGTGGTAGCCTATTTCTTTGACAGTCCAAACCAGGTTGCAGAGAAGGTGGCCTCCAGAATCGCCGAGGGCTTCAGCGACACTGCGCTCATCATGGTAAGTCGCTTCTGTGCAGCATGTGGGAGGCCGTTCACTCTCGTGTCCTTTGCCTTGTGCTCAGGTAGACAACACCAAGTTTACGATGGACTGCGTAGCGCCTACGATCCACGTGTACGAGCACCATGAGAACAGATGGCGGTGCAGAGACCCACACCAGTGAGTGCGCCCCATGCTGCCGCGCGGGCTGGTAGATGCTGACTTCTTCATGTTTGACCCGTAGTGACTACTGTGAAGACTGGCCAGAGGCACAGAGGATCTCAGCCTCGCTCCTGGACAGCCGGTCCTACGAGACGCTCGTGGATTTCGATAACCACCTGGATGACATTCGGAATGACTGGACAAACCCAGAGATCAATAAAGCTGTCCTACACTTGTGCTAGGCAGGCACCGCTGTGACTGGGCTCCGGGCCTTTCCACTACGTTGAAGAAGAAAACCTATTTTTAAATGTAAATAAAATATCTTGTAGCCTGTGTGGAAAGCTGACCGTTTTAAGAAGTGGCATGTGCCTTGAAAGGGGGCAGAATGTTCAGTCGGTCGTGTTTTTAACACAGAGTCTCTAGAAGAGGTGCAGACATCCCGTCTGACTGTCCCTGTGGACTCTCTCAGTTGTATGTTGCTATAATCCTCCAAATCAAAGCTCTTTCTGCTTGTGCAAGATTGTTCCTATTAAACAGTTTTAACTAACCTTTTATAATCTGGAGAGAATACTTTTTAAGGCTTTTGAACTATCTTTTTTTAAAAAAAAAAAAAAAAGCCCACATCTTATACTCCAATGAGTGTGTTTGTGAGTTTTTATCCTGTTTGAATTTTGATGTCGTCCAGGCGTCCTGGGATCAGGGTAGACACGTGGAGTGCTGGTGCTGAGCTGTTTGAGAAGCTCTGTGTGGGTGTTTCTGTGGTCAGGTAGGCTGGGCTGTGAACAGCACTGCTCCACATGGTGTCGGCTCACAGAGCCACCGCAACTCTGCCCAGCGGGAGTGACACCACTGATGCCACAGAAGCCTTTATCGTTAGGGGCAAAAGCAGACATCTCTGGTAGCAGGAGCTCAGTGTGGTGCTCTTCAGCCACGCAGAAAGCTCACGTGCCTGCAGGGCCAGGAAAGGGAAATGATCGTTTCTTTTGTATTAGGAAAAACAAGACTTAGACTTCCCGAGTTGTGCAGAGTGACGTCTGTACTTTTTATACTTAGAACATTTGGTCAAGTTTTGTAACCAAACCTTAGGGAATTGAGAGGGAAACTTTATGGTACGTTTACCTTTTTTCCTTTTTATATGAATTATTTTGTACAAAGTTCAGAGAGCGGTACCTTTCCTACTGTCTTTTCTTTGACTCCATGGAGGAATTTGTAACGATCGGTGTGACCTGAAAGGGTTTGTGATACAGCGGTCACTATTTTCTCTTAACACATAGGAAAAAAGTTCAGACATCGCTACAATAAATGTGCTTTATTTGATCCACCAAATTCTCTCTTCCCCTTTCTTCAAATACCTCTTA